GCTTCTGGACTTTTACTTTTCCCTGGTGAATTGGAAATCAGATAATAGGATGGACAAATCAAGGCAGCTCAGCTCACAGAGAAAGCTAGTTGGGGTTTGCTTTCTGTTTTCACATCCTCTAAAACTGTACTGAGGATGGTGTGTGTGTGTGTGTGTGTGTGTGTGTGTGTGTATACCTATGTACTTGGAGGAGGGTGAGGAAGGGGAGGCTGCAGGATTGATTATGACTTATTAAACTATTGGAAAAGAGGCTGAATCATCACAGTCAAAAATAAACAGCTGCAACTCCATGCGACTCCCACTTCTTGCCTGCTCCCCTTTGCTCCCTCACAGCATGTAGGAGAGACTGTGCTGGGTCAGACCAGCAGGTGCTGACTGACGTGGCTACAGCAAGGGGACCACCTGTATGGCCGCTGCACCTCCAAGCTGTGGGACGCAGGGACAGCTGGGACCAGTCGACGTCCACTGGCCCTCTGATGGCTCCTAGGACTGAATCTTGGACTCCAGGTGCGGGTTTACACTCCCTGCGCTCATTGGGAACTGCATGGAGAAGCGCTATCCCCTGAGCCCTTTTTCTCCCTACTCTTAGCCTGGCCCTGCGCCCTGCGCCCGGGGCTGGCCCACGGTAAACACAGCTTTGCTAACTTGTTTGGCTAAGGAAATCACAGAGGTCCCGGTATAAGTCTGGGTCACCCCGGCCGCCACTCCAGCTGCCTAGAATATATGGGTGGAAGGGAATCGACTCTGTGAAATCAGAGGGAAAATAGCGCTTGTCCTTGCCATGAGTCTTGAGGAGACCGAAAACGCTTAACCTTTTACGCCCCCGCAGGCGGGTCCCCTCTCTCCCCGCTCCCCGGCTGTCTGTAAGCTCTGCCTGCGGCCACCCGCAGGCGTTTCAGCCGGTCTCACCCCTGTCCTTCTGCAGGACCCGGGAGGAGGGGTTGGGGGGGCGGAGCGAAGCCGCTGTGACGTAGCGGGAGGGGGGCGTGGGGAAATGTGCCGAGGGGCCCGGGCTGGCTGGGCCAGTCCCAGCGGCGCAGCCACCCATGCGCGCGCGCTCGCAAGACCACCAGCGCCCAGAGCCCCAGTCTGAGGCTTGGCGCCGGGGGTCTGCGGGCGAGGGGAGCTCTCTACGTGCGAGGGGCTAGCGGGAGCCGGCACAAGAGGGTCGAGGAGCCAGGAACCCCAAACGTCCGGCGCCAGGCGCTAGCCAAGCTGCTGCGCGCCCCGGCGCCCAGCTGGCTCGGGGACAGCCGCTGGGTGTCGGAGACCGGAGCTAGCGGATTGCAGCGGAAAAGCAAAGGTGAGGGGTGTGTGTGTGTGTGTGTGTGTGTGCCGACGGGCCAATCTTCCTCTTTTCCTTCCAGATGTCACACTGGATCCTTGGCCTCCAGGGTCCATTAAGGTGAGAATAAGATCTCTGGGCTGGCTGGAACTAGCCTAAGACTGAAAAGCAGCCATGGACATGGCGGATGAGCCACTCAATGGAAGCCACACATGGCTATCCATTCCATTTGACCTCAATGGCTCTGTGGTGTCAACCAACACCTCAAACCAGACAGAGCCGTACTATGACCTGACAAGCAATGCAGTCCTCACATTCATCTATTTTGTGGTCTGCATCATTGGGTTGTGTGGCAACACACTTGTCATTTATGTCATCCTCCGCTATGCCAAGATGAAGACCATCACCAACATTTACATCCTCAACCTGGCCATCGCAGATGAGCTCTTCATGCTGGGTCTGCCTTTCTTGGCTATGCAGGTGGCTCTGGTCCACTGGCCCTTTGGCAAGGCCATTTGCCGGGTGGTCATGACTGTGGATGGCATCAATCAGTTCACCAGCATCTTCTGCCTGACAGTCATGAGCATCGACCGATACCTGGCTGTGGTCCACCCCATCAAGTCGGCCAAGTGGAGGAGACCCCGGACGGCCAAGATGATCACCATGGCTGTGTGGGGAGTCTCTCTGCTGGTCATCTTGCCCATCATGATATATGCTGGGCTCCGGAGCAACCAGTGGGGGAGAAGCAGCTGCACCATCAACTGGCCAGGTGAATCTGGGGCTTGGTACACAGGGTTCATCATCTACACTTTCATTCTGGGGTTCCTGGTACCCCTCACCATCATCTGTCTTTGCTACCTGTTCATTATCATCAAGGTGAAGTCCTCTGGAATCCGAGTGGGCTCCTCTAAGAGGAAGAAGTCTGAGAAGAAGGTCACCCGAATGGTGTCCATCGTGGTGGCTGTCTTCATCTTCTGCTGGCTTCCCTTCTACATATTCAACGTTTCTTCCGTCTCCATGGCCATCAGCCCCACCCCAGCCCTTAAAGGCATGTTTGACTTTGTGGTGGTCCTCACCTATGCTAACAGCTGTGCCAACCCTATCCTATATGCCTTCTTGTCTGACAACTTCAAGAAGAGCTTCCAGAATGTCCTCTGCTTGGTCAAGGTGAGCGGCACAGATGATGGGGAGCGGAGTGACAGTAAGCAGGACAAATCCCGGCTGAATGAGACCACGGAGACCCAGAGGACCCTCCTCAATGGAGACCTCCAAACCAGTATCTGAACTGCTTGGGGGGTGGGAAAGAACCAAGCCATGCTCTGTCTACTGGCAATGGGCTCCCTACCCACACTGGCTTCCTGCCTCCCACCCCTCACACCTGGCTTCTAGAATAGAGGATTGCTCAGCATGAGTCCAATTCAGAGAACGGTGTTTGAGTCAGCTTGTCTGATTGAATGATAATGTGCTAAATTGATTACCTCCCCCTTAAAGCGAACACTGAAATGCAGGTAGACAATTCAAAGTCTGGAGAAGAGGGATCATGCCTGGATATGATCTTTAGAAACAACAAAAATAGAAAAAAATAAGTATCTGTGTGTTTGTGTATTGAAAACTCAATATGTAATCTTGTGTTTTTATATGTATACTTGTATATTCCTATTTATTCTCTGTATAGGCATTACCTACGTTCCTGTGTTTACATACACAAGTAGCAAATTCGAGTATGCATAGTGTAGATGGACATTTGCCACAACACACTGCCCGCAGAAATGGACTTACCGTGAAGCCAATAAAGTTCAAGCTTCAGGGATCTCTCTTGCACGGGCCTTGCCAAGGCCCAGGAGGGACTTGGGCAGTATGTTCATGTGGTCATATGTTTTTGTAAAAAATTGTGAAAGTAAGATATGTTTGTATTGTTTTTCTTAAAGAGGAACCTCGTATAAGCTTCAAGCCTCACAAACCTTCTAGCCTCTGCCCTTGGGGATTTGCTTCATTAATTTCAGGCAAGTGAGGTCAATGTAAGAAGGGAAAGGGAGAAGATATTTGAAGAACCAGAATGTAAATTCATGTGTTTCCACTTCTCAGATATAGTCAGAGAATTATTCATTTGCCCAAAAGGACTTAAGTGGTTGTGGTCATCCATCATTGTATTTATCAAGACAAAGCCAACTTTGTTATAAGATTGCATTTTTTTCTTTTCAAATTGCTTTAGTTTTTCTTAGGGAGCTATGAGGGGGAAAAATCACTAACATGAAAGGCAAAAAATGGACTATGATTCCTGTGGGGAAACAATTTCATTCTCTCCATCGTGAAAATAAGTGAATAAGAGTGAAGCAAAATTACACCTTTATGAGAAACCATAAAATTGTTTTTATTTTTCAGGCCAGACATAGCTTCCTAATGAAAGAAAATGGAAATGTAATTCGACGACTCCTCAAAGGGGACTTTAGAGGACTTCATACAAAGCTGGGCATTAAGAAAACCACAATGCATGGCCGGGCGTGGTGGCTTACACCTGTAATCCCAGCACTTTGGGAGGCCGAGGTGGGTGGATCACCCGAGGTCAGGAGTTCGAGACCAGCCTGGCCAACATGGTGAAACCCCATCACTACTAAAAATATGTAAATTAGTCGGGCGTGGTGTCACGTGCCTGTAATCCTAGCTGCTCGGGAGGCTGAGGCAGGAGAATCACTTGAACTTGGGAGGTGGAGGTTGCAGTAAGCTGAGATTGTGCCACTGCACTCTAGCCTGAGCAACAAGAGCAAAACTCAGTCTCAAAAAAAAAAAAAAAAAAAAAAAAAAAAAAAAAAAAGGAAAACCACAATGCGTACTAAAGACCAGAAGACATTGTTCACAAAACAAAAGCACCCTCACCTGCCAATGAATATGCAGCGTGCAGGGGGTGTGGTGTGAGTGTTGGTGGGGCCCCACCTCTCGGAGATACTGCTGTGCTGCCTTCCTCACTGACTGTATACATAGTAACTGTCATATCTTTAATGCCATGGACTCACTGAGCCGCTCTGCAAGGACTATTGTAGACAGGCACTTCACACCATAAAGTGGCATTTTTTTCGTTCCCCAAACTGACATTTACAAGCGATAAGAAAAGAGACAATATCCATTTCATTGACTGATCATTTTCTAGAGTATGAAGAAATACACACCTGGGTGTCTGCAAGGATGTCATCATCTTTGGGTTTCATCTGAGAGCATCACTCAGCATCTCACACATAGATGTTACCATATTTTTAAATGAGCTTTCCTCATCCGGCTCCCTAAGCAAGCGCTGTTGGCCGGTGGGAGTGACTAAGTGCTCCACCTGTGGGTGTCCTTCTTAATGTGCTGCTTTTGTTCTGTATAAATTCACACCACCTCACTCCCAAAAGTACTTCCTGTGGCTCAGAAAAATATGTTCAATAAGATTTTGGATAGATAAATCCATACAAAAATAAAAAGAGGTATAGTTATAAAACAAGACTACAGAAAAAGTTGTGGCAGAAATTGCATGCAGGAAAATCCCACACCATTAGTAAAAGTAAGGTCAACTGTAAGTTCAGCTCAGGGCTTCCTAGCAGCCATGTTTAGCGAAGTGTGATTTTTTTTTTTAAACAAAAACAAGCAAAGATTTGGAAGAAAATGCTTTAGACCTAACTTTACAATTATTATAACATAAGATGTTCCAGGGTCCTTGAATAAATGCTGAGTTTTAGGGAAATGATTCCAAGGGACCAAGAATTGGTAGAAATAATTTCAAGGCAGAGAAGACTAATTCTACAGGCCGGGCGTGGTGGCTTATGCCTGTAATCCCACACTTTGGGAGGCTGAGGTGGGTGGATTGCCTGAGGTCAAGAGTTCAAGACCAGCCTGGCCAACATGGTGAAACCCTGTCTCTACTAAAAATACAAAAAATTACCCAGGCATGGTGGCGGGCGCCTGTAATCCCAGCTACTTGGGAGGCTGAGACAGGAGAATGGCTTGAACCCAGGAGGTGGAGATTGCGGTGAGCTGAGATCGTGCCATTGCACTCCAGCCTGGGCAACAAGAGCGAAACTTCATCTCAAAAAAAAAAAACAAAGACTAATTCTATAGTACCCATGACCCTGCAACCAGAGAAACTGCCTGTAGGGAGGCCAGAGTCCAAAGCAGCCACCTGTAACCTGAAAATGAAACGCAGACCCAGGCATCTGTGGGTCTTCATCAGCAGGATGACCATTCTAAGGCTAAAAGACAGGCCTTTAAATCTGATGCTATAATTCCATCCAAATACACAGTTAGGTTTCTACCATAGGGAAAGCTATTCTCTACTTTTTGAAGTATCTGTTTCAAAGATAACTTGCTCTCTGGTTCTCTTTTATCTAAAAGAGAGAATCAACATGCTAATTTAAAGGTTAACATCATTTTAATTCAAAAATTTTAGTCTCCATTCCATATTTAATGATGAAGACAAATCTGCTGGGTGCTGGGAGGGAATAAAAAGTAATGCACCCCATTGATTTCAGAGTATCTGATCACTTGGGTTATGCAAGCTGCTACTTACCCGCCATTAGCATGGGTAGTTAAGTGCTGATTAAACCTAAGTGGACTCAGTGAAAAAGATATTGGGAAAAATAATATGATATTGTGGCCTATGTTGAATGATGTTAGCTTGTGTTTCAGTAACAGAGTTGGGTAATACTGGACGTGTAGATGAAGCTTTAGCAGGGCTGGGCACGGTGGCTCATGCCTGTAATCCCAGCACTTTGGGAGGCTGAGGCGGGTGGATTACCTGAGGTCAGGAGTTCAAGACCAGCCTGGCCAACATGGGGAAACCCTGTCTCTACTAAGAATACAAAAATTAGCTGGGTGTGGTGGCGTGTGCCTGTAATCCCAGCTACTCAGGAGGCTGAGACAGGAGAATCGCTTGAACCCGGGAGGCGAAGGTTGCAGTGAGCCAAGATCGCGCCACTGCACTTCAGCCTGGGTGACAGCACAAGACTCCATCTCAAAAAAAAAAAAAAAAGGAAGAAGAAAAAGAAACTTAAGTGGGGTTCATACATAGCATGGCAGAGGGACACTGGAGAATAAAATGGCATGCAGAGAGGAACACGCGGGCCAGTGGATGAGGCTTCTAGACCTGGCAGTGAACTGGAGTCTATTTGCTTACACAAATTTAACCTTCTCTCCATGATGGAATACAAGTGTTTCTTGCCAAAACTCGCAGCCCCAGCTGCCCTAGATGAGGAGCACCGTGCTGGAAAAGTGCACAGGCTGATCACAGAGACAGGTAGGAAGCAATGGACTGTTAAAATGCATGTTCCGGGCTGGGGATGGTGGCTCACACCTGTGATCTCAGCACTTTGGGAGGCCGAGGCTGGGGAATCGCTTGAGCCCAGGATTTTGAGACTAGCCTAGGCAATATGGTGAGACCCTGCCCTTAAAAAAAAAAAAGAAAAGAAAAGAAAAGAAAAAAAGATTCATATTCCTGATCAGCTCTGAATGTGACTATTCAATGAAGACAGTAAAGTTACAGTGTAAGGCACACATGACCTTTGGCCTTGCTAAAGAAGAGTGGCTGAAGGTCTAGCAAATTAATGCTTGTCTTAGGTTACCTGTTGATTTAAAAACAACAACAACAAAAACCCATAAAAATAGTAAAATATAAAAACAAATTAGTGTTTTATAGACCCTGGGGAAAAGAATTTTCAGCAAAGTACAAAAATTTAAAGCATTCCTTTCTTTAATTTTGTAATTCTTTACTGTAGAACAGCTCAAAATATCAGTTCTGTTTTAAGTAACAGAATTGATAACTGAGCAGGGAAACGTAATTTGGATTGTAAAATTCTTGCTTTAATAAAAATTCTTTAAACAGTCAAAATAGAAAGAAAGAAAGAAAGGTGGCAAGAGAATTATCAAAAGTTTCCATAGATGGTTGGGAAGATCTGATTAGTGTTTCCAAAATGCTTATCATTCTAAGAATCCCAATAGCTGGCAAGCCAAGCAGTGGAACTTATAGTAACAACAATCAATCACTTGTCTCATCCCACATTTTTGCCAAATTCAAAAACACCAAATTTCCCATCAAATGTTCTGTCAGAGTAAACCTTTACCTAAGTGCTTGTTTTGCTTTTAATATGTGAATTTCTGGGAACATTCCCATGGGCAGCCTCTAATTTTTTTTTTTTTTTTTTGAGACAGAGTTTCGCTTTTTCACCCAGGCTGGAGCGCAGTGGCACGATCTTGGCTCACTGCAACCTCCACCTACCGGATTCAAGTGATTCTCCTGCCTCAGCCTCCCAAGTAGCAGGGACTACAGGCACGTGCCACCACGCCCAGCTAATTTTTGTATTTTTAGTGGAGATGGGTTTTTGCCATGTTGGCCAGGCAGGTCTTGAACTCTTGACCTCAGGTGATCCGCCTGCCTCAGTGTCCCAAAGTGTTGGGATTACAGGCACGAGCCACCGCGCTCAGCCAATTTTTCCTCAACTCTCTCTTTCCTGGACGGGCTGCGTTGGGGGGAGGTGCAGGGAAAGAACACCTCTTTGCTTAGACATTGGTGTCGACAGTGGGGATACTAAGTTCATCTCCTGATCCTGCTAGGCCTGGAAGCAGGAAAGAAATGTCCTGGTTAGAGATAAAATTGTTCTATCCTTTTAGAAAAGCCTGTTAAGGAATATGATGCAAAGCCACCTTCGACGAAATCTGAAATGATACCCCACAGCCTTGTCCACCCCAATTATTCAGTGACAGGGCTCCAGTTGCTTAAGCCATAGAGAAGGCCCCTTTGCAGTGGGAGTCACTGAAGACAGAAAGGGAAGCCCAGGATGAACCCAGTCCTAAGGGCTGCTGGGGGCCACCAAATAAGACTGTTTTAGCCCTGGACACAGAGGGAGACACAGTCATCCCAGATCCTTACAAAGAATACATTGCCAAGGACCCCGAAGGAAATCTGCTTGTCTTAAGAGAGGAAGACCCACGACCAGCTCTCTGGGACTACCTGTCAACTCAGCAGGTGCAGCCAGGGAGCAGCCATGCTTCTTCTGCCCTCCCAGTAGGCTGGGCTATCAGTTCCTGGGAGGGGTCCTGTCCCCATGTAAGGGGATATGTACATTGCTGAGTACGCTGATATCTTTTTCATGGGTATGATTTTTTAACAAGAAAGCTAAATGGTTCTCGTGTAACATAACTGATATAGTTTGGCTGTGTCCCCACCCAAATCTTATCTTGAACTGCAGCTCCCATAATCCCCAGGTGTTGTGGGAGGGACCCAGTGGGAGGTAATTGAATCATGGGGGTGGTTACCGCCATGCTGTTCTCGTGATAGCGAGTGAGTTCTCACGAGATCTGATGGTTTTATAAGGGGCTTTCCCCCTCCTTCGCTCTGCACTTCTCCTTGCTGCCATGCGAAGAAGGATGTGTTTGCTTCCCCTTCTGCCATGATTGTAAGTTTCCTGAGGCCTCCCCAGCCATGTTAAACTTTGAGTTAATTAAACCTCTTTCCTTTATAAATTACCCAGTCTTGCGTATGTCTTTATTAGCAGTGT